CCAAAGTATCCTCCTTTCCATCACCCACCGCCAGAATATCTTAGCTCTTCTGCACCTCATCCGCGTAGAATACAGGTGGACTCTAGAAAGGGGACTTTCCTCGAGGTGTATGCTACAGTCTTTCAATAGTCACTCTGTAAGGGCACACAGTGCTTAAGGGCTGATAAGGTTCTTGTTCACCCACTAGCTCACTATGTCCTGAATCAAAGGACGAGGAATCCAGTCTCAGTCTGCCCTTTACTCTTTGTGACCTCGGACTAGTCACCCGGGTGCTTAGTTCCTTCGTCTCCCTATCTGTAAATTCTGAGATTACGAGGAGGCCGGGATTGAAATCCATGGCCTCTGAGCTCTAAAATCTTCTGGACCAGCAGGCACATGGAAGAACTGGACAAATGGCCGGTTGCATACACGGGGAAACTGAGGCACCGAGCACCCCGGCCCAAGGTCACTCTGGCTATGCCACTGCAGGGGCCGGGCCGAAGCCCCAGTCTTTAACCCTCCAGTCCCGAGCTCTTTCTCCTTCCGCGGAGCTGAGGAAAGCGGCGAGGAAGGTCCTTGTCCCGCTGGGAAAAGGACGGTACCCATGCACAGGGGTGCGAAAGAGGGGCCGAGAGAAGCCTTACCTTTCCAGGTCAAGTCCAGCCACTAGCACCTCTCTCTCCGAATCTTAACCCGTCACCCCCTCACGACTCTTCGAACGGCCCCTCCACTTCTACCCGGCTCGACGTGTCCACCACCGCCACCGAGGCCGAGGATTTCCCGCCCCCTCCCGCCCCCTAGCATTACCGACCAATCCCTGCAAGGGGCTGTGAAGCTCCGCCCCGCTGCGGGCTGGAGAGGCCTGACGTCACTCGGCGCTCGTGCCCGCGCGAGCCTCTCATTTGCCTTTGCCCCACCTTCTCCAGAGCCCAGTCTACTTTCGGTCCAGAGACCGTGCTGGAGTTCGCCCTGCCGGAAAGCAGCACGCCGCCGCGGCATTTTACGACGTCGGCGGTGACAGGCCCTGGGACTCTGGGAATACCCAGCTTCCTCCCCGCAACCCGGTGAAAGCCAACGCAATGTTCGGTGCGGGGGACGAGGACGACACCGATTTCCTCTCGCCGAGCGGCGGGTGAGTGACTGAGAAGTATGCGCTGGAGGGCGGTGAAATTTCATTTTTCATTTTCTACTAACAGTGCCAGATTGGCCTCACTTTTTGGACTGGATCAGGCAGCTGCTGGCCATGGAAATGAATTTTTCCAGTACACAGCCCCAAAACAGCCTAAGAAAGGCCAGGGAACGGCAGCAACAGGTAAGTTAAGAGTGTATTAGCCGAGCGAGGTGAATGACAACTTTGTTTTCTTGTTCATCTTCAGGAAATCAGGCAACACCAAAAACAGCACCAGCCACCATGAGCACTCCCACAATACTGGTCGCAACAGCAGTCCATGCATATCGATAGTAAGTCGCTGAGAAGGAACACCCTCTGAAGTATTAATACTTGTTGTTTCTCTTCCTTTTATAGCACAAATGGTCAATATGTAAAGCAGGGCAAATTTGGTGCTGCAGTTCTGGGGAACCACACAGCCAGAGAGGTGAGAGTGCTCCCACATCTCATGTATATTCATTTTTTTTCTATCTGTCGTTGCTTGTCTACAGTATAGGATTCTTCTTTATATCAGTCAACAACAGCCAGTTACGGTTGCTAGGATTCATGTGAACTTTGAGCTAATGGTAAGACTTCATCATATTGGAATCATTAGCTCGTGGATGAATTTAACATTTCTCCTTTCTCCAGGTTCGGCCCAATAACTATAGCACCTTTTATGATGACCAGAGACAGAACTGGTCCATCATGTTTGAGTCGGAAAAGGCTGCTGTGGAGTTCAATAAGCAGGTGATAACATCTTACTCTCCCTGTGAAAAGCCTACATTTATGCTGCTTTGATTTTGTCTTGCAGGTGTGCATTGCTAAGTGCAACAGTACCTCTTCCCTGGATGCAGTGCTCTCCCAGGACCTCATTGTGGCAGACGGCCCTGCTGTAGAAGTTGGAGATTCTTTGGAAGTGGCCTATACCGGCTGGCTCTTTCAGAATCATGTGCTGGGCCAGGTAAGAAAATGCACCCTGCAAGTTCTTTTGTAGGCTGGCCTAATTTCCTTCGATCAAATTGCAGGTTTTCGACTCCACTGCTAACAAAGATAAGTTGCTTCGCTTGAAGTTAGGATCAGGAAAAGTCATCAAGGTAAAGGCTTAACTGTGTTTTTTTATGGTTTTTTTGATGAGCTTTTCCTATCTGATTTTTAAAGGGCTGGGAGGATGGAATGCTGGGCATGAAAAAAGGAGGAAAGCGATTGCTTATTGTCCCTCCAGCCTGTGCTGTTGGCTCAGAAGGGGTAATAGGCTGGACTCAAGCAACGGACTCGATCCTGGTGTTCGAGGTGGAGGTTAGGCGGGTGAGTGAAACTCTCTGTGTTTTGTTTGATGACCTATGAGTGAGAATATGCGGTGTTTCCTTAGGTGAAGTTTGCCAGAGATTCTGGCTCTGATGGTCACAGTGTTAGTTCCCGCGATTCTGCAGCTCCGTCTCCCATCCCTGGTGCTGACAACCTCTCTGCTGATCCTGTTGTGTCACCACCCACATCAATACCTTTCAAATCAGGGTAAGATACTGCAGTTGTATCAAGCTCTTTTATCAATCTTGGAATATGGTCTATTTGCTTTCAGGGAGCCAGCTCTTCGTACCAAATCTAACTCCCTCAGTGAACAACTTGCAATAAATACAGTAAGTATAAGAGTCTTGGCCAGGCATGGTGGCAGTGATTTTTGTGACTTTCCTCTCTTTTTAGAGTCCCGATGCAGTCAAAGCCAAGTTGATCTCTCGGATGGCTAAAATGGGCCAGCCCATGCTGCCCATCCTTCCACCACAGCTGGATTCCAATGATTCAGAAATCGAAGTATGTCCCCCTGGCTGTATTAGAATGAATAGCAGAGTAACCCAAACGCTTGTTCCTGTTTCAGGATGTGAACACTCTGCAAGGAGGTGGGCAGCCTGTGGTGACTCCGTCCGTCCAGCCCTCTCTTCATCCGGCCCATCCAGCGTTACCACAGATGACCTCACAGGGTAAGGAACCTCTCTGAGGCTCTGTGGCCTTGGATAACAGTGAAAATGTCTCCCTTTATCTTAGCACCTCAGCCATCTGTTACTGGGCTCCAGGCACCTTCTGCTGCCTTAATGCAAGTGTCATCTCTCGATTCCCACTCAGCTGTATCTGGAAATGCCCAATCCTTTCAGGTAACATTTTATAACCGTATTAATTATATCCTTATCAACCAGTGGTAACTCGTCAGTTTCTCAGCCCTATGCAGGTATGCAAGCCTACGCTTATCCCCAGGCATCTGCCGTCACCTCCCAGCTGCAGCCCGTTCGGCCTTTGTACCCAGCACCGCTCTCTCAGCCTCCCCATTTCCAAGGTAGGGAGTAATTCCCTCAGTTTCTCATCTTCCATAAGTTTCTTTTTGGCTTGTATCTGTTTAGGATCAGGTGATATGGCTTCATTTCTCATGACTGAAGCCCGGCAACATAACACTGAAATTCGAATGGCAGTCAGCAAAGTGGCTGATAAAATGGATCATCTCATGACTAAGGTGACTGAGTCAGAGTTGGGGTGATGTTGAAACTCACAAGGTCTTTCTGGTATCCCTTTTGTAGGTTGAAGAGTTACAGAAACATAGTGCTGGCAATTCCATGCTTATTCCTAGCATGTCAGTTACAATGGAAACAAGCATGATTATGAGCAACATCCAGCGAATCATTCAGGTGAGGGTGATTAAGAACATACCACTCAGGCTCTTAAATTGTACATCATATATTTTGAAATTAGGAAAATGAAAGATTGAAGCAAGAGATCCTTGAAAAGAGCAATCGGATAGAAGAACAGAATGACAAGATTAGTGAACTAATTGAACGAAATCAGAGGTAATGACAGGTACGGGGCCTGGCTAGGATGGAAATGTTTTCTTTTTCTCTATTTCTTTCACAGGTATGTTGAGCAGAGTAACCTGATGATGGAGAAGAGGAACAACTCACTTCAGACAGCCACAGAAAACACACAGGCAAGAGTATTGCATGCTGAACAAGAGAAGGTAAAGCAACTGGGGAGAGAAAAGCCCAGGTCTTAAAGTGACATCATACTTTGTTATTATTCAGGCCAAGGTGACAGAGGAGTTAGCAGCGGCCACTGCACAGGTCTCTCATCTGCAGCTGAAAATGACTGCTCACCAAAAAAAGGAAACAGAGCTGCAGATGCAGCTGACAGAAAGCCTGAAGGAGACAGATCTTCTCAGGGGCCAGCTCACCAAAGTGCAGGCAAAGCTCTCAGGTATGTGCTAGGTGGGGGATGCTGGGATTGTTTGTAGCGAAGTCTCTCTGCTCCTGTATCCCAGAGCTCCAAGAAACCTCTGAGCAAGCACAGTCCAAATTCAAAAGTGAAAAGCAGAACCGGAAACAACTGGAACTCAAGGTGACATCCCTGGAGGAGGAACTGACTGACCTTCGAGTTGAGAAGGAGTCCTTGGAAAAGGTAAGCTCTACAACCCAGTTGGCCAGAATTAGCTAGAGCTGATGATGGTTCTCTTGTTCCTAAGAACCTCTCAGAAAGGAAAAAGAAGTCAGCTCAAGAGCGTTCTCAGGCCGAGGAGGAGATAGATGAAATTCGCAAGTCATACCAGGAGGAATTGGACAAACTTCGACAGCTCTTGAAAAAGACTCGAGTGTCCACAGACCAAGCAGCTGCAGAGCAGGTAATGGGAAACTGAAGCACTTTGAAAATAGAAGGATGATATGGTCATTACTTTCTCTTGGCAGCTGTCTTTAGTACAGGCTGAGCTACAGACCCAGTGGGAAGCAAAATGTGAACATTTGTTGGCCTCCGCCAAGGATGAGCACCTGCAGCAGTACCAGGAGGTGTGCGCACAGAGAGATGCCTACCAGCAGAAGCTGGTACAACTTCAGGAAAAGGTACATATTTTTCTTGAGTCAGACAGTTTAGGGAGGCCACAGCCACAGTCTGTTTGTTTTGCAGTGTTTAGCCCTCCAGGCCCAAATCACAGCTCTCACCAAGCAAAATGAACAGCACATCAAGGAACTAGAGAAGAACAAGTCCCAGATGTCTGGGGTTGAAGCTGCTGCATCTGACCCCTCAGAGAAGGTGAGCTGGTATTTCAAATGAGAAGCAAGCCATTTTGACAGCATGTGTTTTGATGTTCACACAGGTCAAGAAGATCATGAACCAGGTGTTCCAGTCCTTACGGAGAGAGTTTGAGCTGGAGGAATCTTACAATGGCAGGACCATTCTGGGAACCATCATGAATACGATCAAGGTACAGCCAGCCAGCTGTCATTTGTTTCATCGCAGTGACCATCTCTTCCTTGGCTTTTGAATAGATGGTGACTCTTCAGCTGTTAAACCAACAGGAGCAAGAGAAGGAAGAGAGCAGCAGTGAAGAAGAAGAAGAAAAAGCAGAAGAGCGGCCACGAAGACCTTCCCAGGAGCAGTCAGCCTCAGCCAGTTCTGGGCAGCCTCAAGCACCCCTGAATAGGGAGAGGCCAGAGTCCCCCATGGTGCCCTCAGAGCAGGTGGTCGAGGAAGCTGTCCCGTTGCCTCCTCAGGCCCTCACCACTTCCCAGGATGGACACAGAAGGAAAGGGGACTCAGAAGCTGAGGCACTCTCAGAGATAAAAGATGGTTCCCTTCCACCCGAACTGTCTTGCATCCCATCCCACAGAGTTCTAGGGCCCCCGACTTCAATTCCACCTGAGCCCCTAGGCCCTGTATCCATGGACTCTGAGTGTGAGGAGTCACTTGCTGCCAGCCCAATGGCAGCTAAGCCCGACAACCCATCAGGAAAGGTCTGTGTCAGGGAAGTAGCACCAGATGGCCCACTACAAGAAAGCTCCACAAGACTGTCCCTGACTTCAGACCCCGAGGAGGGGGACCCACTGGCCTTAGGGCCTGAAAGCCCAGGAGAGCCTCAGCCTCCACAGCTCAAGAAAGATGATGTCACTAGCTCCACCGGTCCCCACAAGGAGCTGTCAAGCACAGAGGCAGGTTCCACAGTTGCAGGAGCAGCCCTCAGACCCAGCCATCATTCCCAGCGTTCCAGGTATGTTCCTCTGAGCACTGCTTCAGGGACAGATAACATTTTCTATGACTTGATTTTCCTTCAGTCTCTCTGGGGATGAAGAGGATGAACTGTTTAAAGGGGCAACTCTGAAAGCTCTGAGGCCCAAAGCACAGCCTGAGGAGGAGGATGAAGACGAGGTGGTAAGGAAATCCCAGGCACTGTCAAGTCCTCATGAGGACTGACTGCTCTTTCCTGTTTTATCAGAGCATGAAGGGACGCCCGCCCCCAACGCCCCTTTTTGGAGATGATGATGATGACGATGACATTGACTGGCTGGGATGAAGACCCAGGAAACTGGTGCAAAGGTTTCTCTGCAACCCTTCCCTAAGCATGATTTTGCACAGCCAACCCTGGGTCTAGGCGAACCACAGGGTGAGGTCAAGGTGAGCATTCTGGGAACAATATTTGGGCTCAGAGGGTGGGTTGGCCACCTTCTGAGCCCCACCCCCGCCAGACCTGGTGAAGAGGATCATAACCCTGTCTTCAAGAACACTGGGATTTCAGCAGCAAGTTGGAAGAAGGACTGGTAGGTTCCCCTCCAAGCCAGTCACCTGTAAGAGTCCTGTCCTCTGCCAGACTTTTTAATCTCTTCATTAACTCTCAGACTGACCTGGGAGCCCTCCTCTACCTGAATCCAGTGCTCAACTGTGCCCCGGCAACAAGACCTGGGCTGAGGTCTCCCTGGTAGAACTAAGGGAGATTACACCATCTAAATCCCAGTGCAGTCAACAGCCTGGCCTATAGTCCTGGGACATGTATCTTCTTCTTTGCCTTAAATCTGATACAAGAGGTCAATGACTTTGAAAATAAAACTAAAATAAATGTCTATAATGAAACTTGACCCAAGCCCTTGGAGAAAAATTGAGTTTGGTTCCAAGGGCTGTCTGTGCTCTTTTGGGAATCTAAGGGTAGGAGTCTTACAGATCTGGGTCAGTTAATGTGCACAAAACGTTGTGGCATATTTACTCCCTTTGATACCTAACCCTGGAACTTTTAGGCTTTCAAAGAAAGTCACCACTGTAGTCCTAGCTCATCCCTGGGGCATGATGGTTCTGTGAGGACCAGTCCAGTCATCCTCTTGCTCCTGCAGGCTTAGTCCTGCAGTCTAGGAAGCCATGCAAAGAAGGTGAGAGGGTCCCTTCTTTCCATTGTTCATGGCACCTGAGGGATTCTTCACTTTGAGAGCAGCTTCCATTCCCTTAGAACTCATGGGACCAGGACTTATGCAGAGAACAGTAGTGAGAAAATACTTGTGGTCATTTTCTTGATTCCAGGATCTTCCAAAGATTATGCAATCAGTCTTTAAAAAAACAGAATAATTAATTTTAATAAAAAATGTTTCTTGATTTTAAATGTTTTAAAAGATAGGACCCAAAATTCCACTTCATCTGGCCTGGCATCATCCTTGCAGGCTTTGGATATGTCTCCCGTGTGCGGACCTGGGAGGCAGTGAGAACTAATTATTTCTTTGTTGCTTAACAAAAGGCGGTGCTGTTTGGCACTTTCACAGACTGGCTTATCTCCAGCAACCACTGCAGAAGACAGTGTTATCACCATTTTATAGAGGAGAAAACTGAGACTTAGAGAGGTAAAGTAATTTGCCCAAAGTTACATATCTAGGAAGCCTCAGCACAAGAATTCAAATCCTGGCCATCTGATTCCAGAGCCTGGGCTCTTGGCCAGCACAGCCTGACTGTCACTGGTTGGGGGAAGGGGCGGTGATGCTTTTAGAAACAGGCTTCTTGAGACACCAGGCAGCTTTCCAGTTCCCTGCAAACATGGGGGAATGCCCTGATCAGTCCTAAAGGTGTGACATAGTCTACTTTCTAGGGCAGTTATTTCTTATTGTAAATTAACTAGTGGCTATTATATTTGCTTCTGCCCGCAGGGAGAGAAGATGCTGAGTAATTGTGCCAACACAGGTGCTTAAAGTCCGTGTGACAGTTACTTTTCTTATAGCATGTACTCAATTAATACTTGTTACATGAATGAAGAATGACTTGACTTGCCTCAGTTGGCATTCTGGGGTGTCTACCTGGGTGCAGCATTTCAGGGCTGGGTTTCCCTGAGCAGAGTTGTCTTTGTAGCAGATGGATGGACTCTGTCCTCAGACAGGCTTATAAAGAGTACTACCAGTTCTATTAGCCCCACTCAGCCCCTGCAGTTGTTACAAGGGTTCATGTGCTTTCTGTTGGAATTAGGAGAACAGAACAGTCATAGACTATTTAAAAATATATATTTACTAAAATGTATTTGTTTGTTTTTAATTCCCAAAGCTTACAACCATCTTTTCATCTAATCTGTGAGGTATTTAGTATACAGCAGTGATTTTCTCTCTTTCCTTTTTTATAAAGTGAAGAGGTTCAACTATCCAGAGAGTCCCATCTAACTCAAAAAATGTAATGGCTTTGGTTGGATTGCATCTTCAGTCAGTACCTGCCCATGGCTTAATCAGTATTTTAAGTGAATGAATCATGTTTCCCCACTAGATCATTACGAGTAAGCAGTAAGTAATAAATAGAGAATATTAAGTATTGAACATTATTAGATGCAGCTTTTTGTTCTGCATAGAAGAAAGATGAGGATAAAGGAGGGCATTGAGGCCACGAAGAGCTTCCCAGACACCCACGGCCATCAGATCATCTTCTTCCTGCAGGCAGTGCCTTCTGGTGGAAGGAGCTCAGTCTATCAGAGAATAAACCAGGAGCCTGAAAGCAGTCCTGTGTCTCTGCCTTTAATCAGCTGTCACTTATTCTCTCCCCAAGAAAGGGAAATAGGTCTCAGCAGTTTCTGCCATCCATCATGAATCAATGAAATCATTTCATTAAAAATTTTTTTGTATGAATGTGCAAAATTGCCAACTAGGAGTTCAATGGGAAAAATAAAAAAAACTTAGTTTGTCAACATGATCCATAGACGAGATGATCTTCATGTGTTCCAAAGGCAGAAAGGTGAGAAAAAGGATCTAGCTTGGTCTCTGTCCCTCAAAGACAGAAGAGGTCAGGAAGTCCAATGGGCGATGCTCCTGTAGATAAGGCACAAAGCAGGAGAGCTGAGGGTGTCCAGGTTCCATGCCCTGCATCACCAAGAACCCTTCTCCCTGGCTTGAAATCTTTGGAAATTCCTGGTTTGAGTCACAGAGAAGCATTGTCATGGGCTCAGTAACCCTGCCACCCCTGTTATCTCCATTCTCCCTTTGGTCACAGCAGCTGTCTTAAGACACAAGACCATGCCTGGGCCCTACGTAGGCTGGCTGAGAAGGAAGGTTGCTGCAATGGCTTCCGAACTCCAGGGAGCAAGTGCTGGCTTCAGCTCAAAGTTTCCAGGGGCTGGGAATAAGGTGGAGGAATAGCCATCAGAAGAAAGGGCAGTTGGAAGTATAGTGTCTGGAAGAGGGGGCTCCATGTCCCTCCAGCCTCAGTGCCTGCACGTTCCTCACCAGCTAAGCTGTGCTGAGAAGTGGGTAAGCTAGGTAGTAGCCCACAGCAGAGCCCAAGACCACACCAAGGAAAATCCAGGTGTTGTAGGACATTACGGCCAGCATGATGAAGTAGCCGATGACCACCTGGATGACATGGATTAGAGACTGGCCAAAGTGACACAAATACCACCTAGATAAAAAGGAGAAGCAAGTTAATCCTGGTAATGAGCTGGTAATGAGGAAGCTGGGAGTAGATATCAGGGAGTAGAAAGCTGTTGAGTTACGTGACCCGATTGATTTATAACTTGTATGCTTAACCCAGGAGTGATTTCTTTCTGCCCCTCCCACCCCCGCCCCCAGAAAAAACTCGAGATTTATTTTTAAAGAGACATATCTTCACTACATTTGGTTTCAAGCTTCCTGGCATCCTAGGCAAAGGGGAAAATGAGGGTATCTATAATCTGTCTTTCTGATAAGGAATAAGAGAAAATCATCAGTAAGGCATATTTCCCCCCTGAATCTACTTCGGGAGGCAGTATGACAATGGAAAGAAAAAGCATGGTCTTAGGTGACATTATCAGTTCCTAGACCTGCCACTAACTAAAAGTGGCCTAGACAAATGTCTTAACCTCTCTGAACGTAAGATTCCTTATCAGTAAAACAGGAATGAGAATACTTCCCTTGCAGTGCAGTTGTGAAGATCTGAGACACCCATGTAGGGTGGCTAGTGATGGAGCGGGCAGGCTTATTAAGCACAGGTGAGGCTGGGGCTGGACAGAGGGCAGAACAGGGACCCTAAATGGTTGCCTGATTCGAGTGGGAAGGGAGGAGAGGAGAGCTTGTCATCCTCCTCCCACCAAGTGGGATACATTGCTTCAGGACAGCTGCAGATCCCCTCCTGGATATGGGAGCCTAGTGACCCATGGAACTGGTGAGATTTGGGGGAGGGTGGGTGGCCACCTCATTTGCTAGATAGGGGCCTGCACCTGAAGATCACTGTTCCCTAAAGAAAGCCTTCTGAGCCTCTCAAGTGGCTGGCTGTTCACAGAGTGCTTTGGCCTGGGCATCAGGAGACATGAGCTCTAGTTCACTTGGCTATGTGTAGCCACTTTGGCAAGTCCTGGTCCTTCCCTGGGCCTCGCTGTCCTCTCTGTGAAGTGGGGCTAATGCTGTCTGGGCCAGCCTGTCTCTCAGGGTGAATGTGAGGCTTCTGCCCCTTTCCCATACCCACTGCCTGTACCTGTGGTGGGTTCTGCCAACAGGGAATGAATCTGAGCCTGCAGAGTCCCCGTCTGTCTCTGCGATGGTCTGCTGGCTGATGGAGGTTGGCAGGTTCACCAGTACCTGGTTGAGCAGCTTGGCTTTGCCAACCTTGATGCCTTCATACAGTACAGCCAGAAGCAGGAGCACCAACACCGAAAGGGCCATGCCTGTCAAAGGAGGCAGAGTTGTGGAGACCTGGCCAGGCCAGCACTGTTTCCCTTCCAGCACCTCCACCTGTTCATGGAATCCACTCCATCCACCTCTATCCTGCACCTTCTTCCCCACCCTTGCTGAGTTCCGAACTTCTTCACTGTCTTCACCAGACTTTTCTTAGCTGGAGTGTGGCTTTGAGATCAGGAAGAGAAGCCACCTGAAAAATCCAGGGGCTGAGGGTGAAGAAGCCACGTACCATTACCCCACCCACTCCCCCAGCAGGCTGCACAAATCTGTCGTGACTTCTTGTTAAGTGATGAGTACTGCAAGGTCCTATTTATATGTAAGTATGCAAAAAATGTCTGGAAGGAAAGATAAATAGCACAAGAGTAATAGTTATCTCAGCAAAGTAGGATACAGGTGGTTTTTATGTTCTTGCCTAACTTTCTAAGGTTTCTTTTATATATATTACTTTTATAATAGGGGAAAAACCCAATAAATTATTTTACCAAAACTATCAAGTGCTTATTAGAGCTGCTGTGTAAAATT